GCAAACACCCGCTCATATTTAGTGCATGAGCCTGGGTTCGAGTTGCCGGAGCCTCGCGCGTAGGGCAGGGGTTCGAGCGCCCCTTCTCCCTGCCTCGCCTCTGCGCCTGGGGGCTGCTGCCTCAGTTTCCCAGCGACAGGCAGGGATTTCGAGCGTCCCCCTCCCCTCCCTCGTCAAGATCCAAGCTAGCTGCCTCAGTTTCCCCGCGGAGCCTGGGACGCCAGCGGAGGGGCTCGGCGCGTAGGGATCACGCAGCTTCCTTCCTTTTTCTGGGAGCTGTAAAGACGCCTCCGCGGCCAAGGCCGAAAGGGGAAGCGAGGAGGCCGCCGGGGTGAGTGCCCTCGGGTGTAGAGAGAGGACGCCGATTTCCCCGGACGTGGTGAGACCGCGCTTCGTCACTCCCACGGTTAGCGGTCGCCGGGAGGTGCCTGGCTCTGCTCTGGCCGCTTCTCGAGAAATGCCCGTGTCAGCTAGGTGTGGACGTGACCTAGGGGGAGGGGCATCCCTCAGTGGAGGGAGCCCGGGGAGGATTCCTGGGCCCCCACCCAGGCAGGGGGCTCATCCACTCGATTAAAGAGGCCTGCGTAAGCTGGAGAGGGAGGACTTGAGTTCGGACCCCCTCGCAGCCTGGAGTCTCAGTTTACCGCTTTGTGAAATGGACACAATAACAGTCTCCACTCTCCGGGGAAGTTGGCAGTATTTAAAAGTACTTAATAAACCGCTTAGCGCGGTGTAGACCGTGATTCAAGCTTAGCCTGGCCGGGAAACGGGAGGCGTGGAGGCCGGGAGCAGCCCCCGGGGTCATCGCCCTGCCACCGCCGCCCGATTGCTTTAGCTTGGAAATTCCGGAGCTGAAGCGGCCAGCGAGGGAGGATGACCCTCTCGGCCCGGGCACCCTGTCAGTCCGGAAATAACTGCAGCATTTGTTCCGGAGGGGAAGGCGCGAGGTTTCCGGGAAAGCAGCACCGCCCCTTGGCCCCCAGGTGGCTAGCGCTATAAAGGATCACGCGCCCCAGTCGACGCTGAGCTCCTCTGCTACTCAGAGTTGCAACCTCAGCCTCGCTATGGCTCCCAGCAGCCCCCGGCCCGCGCTGCCCGCACTCCTGGTCCTGCTCGGGGCTCTGTTCCCAGGTGAGTCGGGGTGGGGATTGCCGTCGGGCCAGATGCCTGTCGCCTCTTCCCTCGTTTCTTCTAGGACCTGGCAATGCCCAGACATCTGTGTCCCCCTCAAAAGTCATCCTGCCCCGGGGAGGCTCCGTGCTGGTGACATGCAGCACCTCCTGTGACCAGCCCAAGTTGTTGGGCATAGAGACCCCGTTGCCTAAAAAGGAGTTGCTCCTGCCTGGGAACAACCGGAAGGTGTATGAACTGAGCAATGTGCAAGAAGATAGCCAACCAATGTGCTATTCAAACTGCCCTGATGGGCAGTCAACAGCTAAAACCTTCCTCACCGTGTACTGTGAGTAACTGAGCCCGGAGGGCTGGACTAGGCACCAGACACCCCCACCTCTGTTTTCCTGCAGGGACTCCAGAACGGGTGGAACTGGCACCCCTCCCCTCTTGGCAGCCAGTGGGCAAGAACCTTACCCTACGCTGCCAGGTGGAGGGTGGGGCACCCCGGGCCAACCTCACCGTGGTGCTGCTCCGTGGGGAGAAGGAGCTGAAACGGGAGCCAGCTGTGGGGGAGCCCGCTGAGGTCACGACCACGGTGCTGGTGAGGAGAGATCACCATGGAGCCAATTTCTCGTGCCGCACTGAACTGGACCTGCGGCCCCAAGGGCTGGAGCTGTTTGAGAACACCTCGGCCCCCTACCAGCTCCAGACCTTTGGTGAGGATTGAAGAAGCCAGCAGGGAGAAGGTCCTGTCTGCTCACACCTTTCTTCTCTCCCTAGTCCTGCCAGCGACTCCCCCACAACTTGTCAGCCCCCGGGTCCTAGAGGTGGACACGCAGGGGACCGTGGTCTGTTCCCTGGACGGGCTGTTCCCAGTCTCGGAGGCCCAGGTCCACCTGGCACTGGGGGACCAGAGGTTGAACCCCACAGTCACCTATGGCAACGACTCCTTCTCGGCCAAGGCCTCAGTCAGTGTGACCGCAGAGGACGAGGGCACCCAGCGGCTGACGTGTGCAGTAATACTGGGGAACCAGAGCCAGGAGACACTGCAGACAGTGACCATCTACAGTAAGAAGGGGCAGGGGCGGAGTGGGGCTTCTCCGGGGCGGGGCTCACTGTGTGCCTATTCCAGGCTTTCCGGCGCCCAACGTGATTCTGACGAAGCCAGAGGTCTCAGAAGGGACCGAGGTGACAGTGAAGTGTGAGGCCCACCCTAGAGCCAAGGTGACGCTGAATGGGGTTCCAGCCCAGCCACTGGGCCCGAGGGCCCAGCTCCTGCTGAAGGCCACCCCAGAGGACAACGGGCGCAGCTTCTCCTGCTCTGCAACCCTGGAGGTGGCCGGCCAGCTTATACACAAGAACCAGACCCGGGAGCTTCGTGTCCTGTGTGAGTGGGGCTGCTGGTCAATGGCCCCTATCCACCTCCATGTCATCTCATCGTGTTTTTCCAGATGGCCCCCGACTGGACGAGAGGGATTGTCCGGGAAACTGGACGTGGCCAGAAAATTCCCAGCAGACTCCAATGTGCCAGGCTTGGGGGAACCCATTGCCCGAGCTCAAGTGTCTAAAGGATGGCACTTTCCCACTGCCCATCGGGGAATCAGTGACTGTCACTCGAGATCTTGAGGGCACCTACCTCTGTCGGGCCAGGAGCACTCAAGGGGAGGTCACCCGCAAGGTGACCGTGAATGTGCTCTGTGAGTGAGCCGGCGGGCAGAGCTGGGTGGGGAATCCTCACCGCCTGTTGTATCCTCCCCACAGCCCCCCGGTATGAGATTGTCATCATCACTGTGGTAGCAGCCGCAGTCATAATGGGCACTGCAGGCCTCAGCACGTACCTCTATAACCGCCAGCGGAAGATCAAGAAATACAGACTACAACAGGCCCAAAAAGGGACCCCCATGAAACCGAACACACAAGCCACGCCTCCCTGAACCTATCCCGGGACAGGGCCTCTTCCTCGGCCTTCCCATATTGGTGGCAGTGGTGCCACACTGAACAGAGTGGAAGACATATGCCATGCAGCTACACCTACCGGCCCTGGGACGCCGGAGGACAGGGCATTGTCCTCAGTCAGATACAACAGCATTTGGGGCCATGGTACCTGCACACCTAAAACACTAGGCCACGCATCTGATCTGTAGTCACATGACTAAGCCAAGAGGAAGGAGCAAGACTCAAGACATGATTGATGGATGTTAAAGTCTAGCCTGATGAGAGGGGAAGTGGTGGGGGAGACATAGCCCCACCATGAGGACATACAACTGGGAAATACTGAAACTTGCTGCCTATTGGGTATGCTGAGGCCCCACAGACTTACAGAAGAAGTGGCCCTCCATAGACATGTGTAGCATCAAAACACAAAGGCCCACACTTCCTGACGGATGCCAGCTTGGGCACTGCTGTCTACTGACCCCAACCCTTGATGATATGTATTTATTCATTTGTTATTTTACCAGCTATTTATTGAGTGTCTTTTATGTAGGCTAAATGAACATAGGTCTCTGGCCTCACGGAGCTCCCAGTCCTAATCACATTCAAGGTCACCAGGTACAGTTGTACAGGTTGTACACTGCAGGAGAGTGCCTGGCAAAAAGATCAAATGGGGCTGGGACTTCTCATTGGCCAACCTGCCTTTCCCCAGAAGGAGTGATTTTTCTATCGGCACAAAAGCACTATATGGACTGGTAATGGTTACAGGTTCAGAGATTACCCAGTGAGGCCTTATTCCTCCCTTCCCCCCAAAACTGACACCTTTGTTAGCCACCTCCCCACCCACATACATTTCTGCCAGTGTTCACAATGACACTCAGCGGTCATGTCTGGACATGAGTGCCCAGGGAATATGCCCAAGCTATGCCTTGTCCTCTTGTCCTGTTTGCATTTCACTGGGAGCTTGCACTATGCAGCTCCAGTTTCCTGCAGTGATCAGGGTCCTGCAAGCAGTGGGGAAGGGGGCCAAGGTATTGGAGGACTCCCTCCCAGCTTTGGAAGCCTCATCCGCGTGTGTGTGTGTGTGTATGTGTAGACAAGCTCTCGCTCTGTCACCCAGGCTGGAGTGCAGTGGTGCAATCATGGTTCACTGCAGTCTTGACCTTTTGGGCTCAAGTGATCCTCCCACCTCAGCCTCCTGAGTAGCTGGGACCATAGGCTCACAACACCACACCTGGCAAATTTGATTTTTTTTTTTTTTCCAGAGACGGGGTCTCGCAACATTGCCCAGACTTCCTTTGTGTTAGTTAATAAAGCTTTCTCAACTGCCTCAGCCTTGTGTGAGTTGAGGGGAGGTGTCAC